ACATCATTTATTTCACCAATGAATTATTTCTAATATCAATTATGATAGCTAATTAACATCCCCTAGTGAAAGTGGAGATTATAGTGGTTAAAATGCCTGTTGATATATCTAATTTTTTTTGTTTTTTGAGACGAAGTCTCGCTGTGTCGCCCAGGCTGGAGTGCAGGGGCGCAATCTCGGCTCACTGCAATCTCCCGGGTTCAAGTGATTCTCCCGCTTCGGCCTCCTGAGTAGCTGGGATTACCGGTGCGCGCCACCACGCCCGGCTAATTTTTTGTATTTTTAGTAAAGACGGGGTTTCGCCATATTGGCCAGGCTGGTCTCGAACTCCTGACCTTAGGTGATCCATCTGCCTCGACTTCCCAAAGTGCTGGGATTACAGGCGTGAGCCACCACGCCCGGCCGATACATCTGATTTTTTAAAGGCCGTTTTGTTGTGCGAAGATCATTAGTTAGAATGCCTGGCTGGGTAAATACAACCGATGACTGCTGACGATATGGAACAGGCACAAGACTTCTGAACGATATGTAGAATAAATTATAACTTATCTAGAACACAAGGTAACAGTGGAAGATAATGAGCCAGGTGGAAGTTACAAATGTTGCCGCAAGTAGTTTCTGTTACTTTACGAGTTCTGGGAGCTTCTCTAACAGCTTTGACAGGAGTGAATCCCCAAGGCTAAACCCAAATCCTTATTTGCCGCCTACTCACGCCTTTGTGAGGACTACGATTCCCAGACGGCAACGCTCCCTTCACTCAACTTCCTTAGCTGGCGGGGAGACGCAGTTTACAGAACTACCTCCCCAACCGAATTTCACACACCTGTCACCTAGGACGCGGCCGGGAAGGCCTCCCTTCGATCCGCGTTCTCCCCATTTTGGGGTGTAGCTTGGATTCCTGAGCCCAGTTTTAGTGCGTGGCCGACCGGGAGGCCGGCGAGGCGCTCTAGGCCGAGCGGCTTCGTCTCTATGACCACAAGGGGCGGTCCCCGGTGTCCTGCGCGGGGGCGCGGAGGGGGCGGGCGTCAGTTCCGCGGGGGGCTGTCGGGGAACCATGGCTGCCCCGAGAGGTGAGAACTGGGTCTGCTGGGAGTGGGGAGTCTAAGTAATGTCTTTGTTGCACGTATTTTCCAGACAATGTCACTTTATTATTCAAGTTATACTGCTTGGCAGTGATGACCCTGATGGCTGCAGTCTATACCATAGCTTTAAGATACACAAGGACATCAGACAAAGAACTCTACTTTTCAACCACAGCCGTGTGTATCACAGAAGTTATAAAGTTATTGCTAAGTGTGGGAATTTTAGCTAAGTGAGTATAAATACTTATAGTGTGTTAAATTACACCCTCTCATCTCCCCCTTTTGTTTTCAAAGAGAAACTGGTAGTCTGGGTAGATTCAAAGCATCTTTAAGAGAAAATGTCTTGGGGAGCCCCAAGGAACTGTTGAAGTTAAGTGTGCCATCGTTAGTGTATGCTGTTCAGAACAACATGGCTTTCCTAGCTCTTAGCAATCTGGATGCAGCAGTGTACCAGGTAAGTGGAGTTAATGATAATGAAAAGCACAGCTGAATTTATTAATTCATTCTCTTTTTTTTAGGTGACCTACCAGTTGAAGATTCCGTGTACTGCTTTATGCACTGTTTTAATGTTAAACCGGACACTCAGCAAATTACAGTGGGTTTCAGTTTTTATGCTGTGTGCTGGAGTTACGCTTGTACAGTGGAAACCAGCCCAAGCTACAAAAGTGGTGGTAAGAAACAAAATGCACACCATAACTTCCCAACTAAAAATAACTTTAACAATTAATATTGCAGGTGGAACAAAATCCATTATTAGGGTTTGGCGCTATAGCTATTGCTGTATTGTGCTCAGGATTTGCAGGTAAATCATGAAAGCATTGTTTTATTCTTTTGCTTTAATATTTGCATGTCTAATTTTCTTTCAGGAGTATATTTTGAAAAAGTTTTAAAGAGTTCAGATACTTCTCTTTGGGTGAGAAACATTCAAATGTATCTATCAGGGATTATTGTGACATTAGCTGGCGTCTACTTGTCAGATGGAGCTGAAATTAAAGAAAAAGGATTTTTCTATGGTTACACATATTATGTCTGGTTTGTCATCTGTAAGTATCCAGGAATTAAAGGTTCTTAGTAGGTGATAAGATTTTATTTCTCTCTGTATACAAGTTCTTGCAAGTGTTGGTGGCCTCTACACTTCTGTTGTGGTTAAGTACACAGACAACATCATGAAAGGCTTTTCTGCAGCAGCGGCCATTGTCCTTTCCACCATTGCTTCAGTAATGCTGTTTGGATTACAGATAAGTATGTCTTAGTTTGTGTTGAGTTTTTAACATACAGATAAAGCTATTTTTTTTTTTCTTTTCAGCACTCACCTTTGCCCTGGGTACTCTTCTTGTATGTGTTTCCATATATCTCTATGGATTACCCAGACAAGACACTACATCCATCCAACAAGGAGAAACAGCTTCAAAGGAGAGAGTTATTGGTGTGTGATTTTAGCCTCACGTGAGACTCCTTTTAAGACTAAACCATTTGCATTAAACTAGAGCCTTAAGTCAATCTCAGAAGGTAGCATAAACAAATAAAAATTAACTGTATGGCATGATCAGTGCGGTTATGTGGAAACAACAACAAACAAACGAAGCTATCTGAGTGAACTGCTAATACAGAAACTTAATGTAGACCTGTTTGGGGTCTACTATTGTTTTAGAATGAAGGAATTGTATTATTGTGTGTATATATAATTTGTAAATAAAAAGTATGGAGATGATACGGTGTTAAAAAAAATCATGGTAAGGCTACAATACTCAAGTAACAAGGTTTGGGACAATGTCTAAGGGTTAAAGTGCCAAAGCCATTTCTGTACTAACTGTTCTCTTGTTCCGGTACCGGGGAGAAGGATGACCCCTCCTTATTCTCCAATTCATGTACAGTATTTTGTCCTAGCAGCATAAAGACCTAGCTCTTTTCTTACAAGAGGCAGAAACAAGACAGGCTAGTTCATAAACAAACTGTGTAACTTCTCAAAATGAATCTATTTCATAACTCGGACAATTTCTGGGTGGTGACTGAGTACCCCTTTAGTGAGTACCCCTTTAGTGCTATATTTGTGCCATTCATTATCTGGTTCATATTTCTTTTCTGTTAGATGATACACATTTCTTCAAAAAAATTTCTAATGTCACTTTTGTACTTTTTTAAATAAAGTATGTTTAACTGTTGGGCTCTCAATAATTTGTGAAATTTCAGTGTTTTCTATAATGTTAATGGGGAAATTCAGCAATAAACTTTATTTGTAAGAAAGAATTGTTTAATCACTTTATATTATAGATATG